ATGCTTATTTTAATAAATGAAAAATGACTCTTCCCCTCTTTTAAATTTGTTTCTCTTCCCCTTTTTGTTAAAGTACAAAACAAAACACCTTCCCCCACTTTTCGAATAGTTTTGGCTGTGTCTTTAGGACTGGAAGGAAATTCAGCTCAAATGAATTACTATATTATGAACTTAAGTAAGAATTGTTGTGCATTTTGTACAGAATGCAACTCCTAGGAGTTGACAAATGTTTGTTAAGTGCATCAGTGAGCGACATAGGACCTTCTCCTCCCTACTCTCTTGTCACGGTTTTTATTTAATCAAACATTTATTATTGTTCGATGCTCTTAAATGCCATTTCCTTCAGCTGATTATTTGTATGACAGAAGAGTCAATTAAGCTATTTTGTCCTAAAAATTACGAAAACGAAATGTACAATTGTGAAGTAAAATTTTGTTCCTTTGCAAATTTTAATAAATTATTGAAGTTTATTTTTTGTTTCAAATAATCTGGGCTTCAGTTCTAATAATGGAAGGACAATGTGAAGGCCCAGAATTCAGCATAGCGCCTGGCATTAATAGGAGGTCAGTACATTTTTAGTACATGTTTCTCAAATAGATCTTAAAATTTCATTTAAGAGCGTTTCCTCACGTCACAGTATGTCTCTGGCGTTACTTAATTTTGAAAAACCTCAACACAGATTCTAGTTTTAGGCAAAGCTCAGAAAATTTCTACTTAAGGATATTTCCAAAGCGAAAGGAAGCGCGGAGACGTTCATGACTGGCATCATCTCGCACGTGGTTCCGGAAATTCTCGGTAGGATGCCCTACATCTGCTCTCCCTCCACTAAGAAGAACCTCTTTGTGTGGCGAAAGTAAAAGTATTAGGGCTTTTAAGTTGCCCAGAGTCAAGGAACACGGATAAAGACGCTGGGAGATTGACATGCATTTCGACCAATAGCATTGCAGAGAGGCGTATCATTTCGCGGATGTTCCAATCAGTACGCAGAGAGTCGCCGTCTCCAAGGTGAAAGCGGAAGTAGGGCCTTCGCGCACCTCATGGAATCCCTTCTGCAGCACCTGGATCGCTTTTCCGAGCTTCTGGCGGTCTCAAGCACTACCTACGTCAGCACCTGGGACCCCGCCACCGTGCGCCGGGCCTTGCAGTGGGCGCGCTACCTGCGCCACATCCATCGGCGCTTTGGTCGGCATGGCCCCATTCGCACGGCTCTGGAGCGGCGGCTGCACAACCAGTGGAGGCAAGAGGGCGGCTTTGGGCGGGGTCCAGTTCCGGGATTAGCGAACTTCCAGGCCCTCGGTCACTGTGACGTCCTGCTCTCTCTGCGCCTGCTGGAGAACCGGGCCCTCGGGGATGCAGCTCGTTACCACCTGGTGCAGCAACTCTTTCCCGGCCCGGGCGTCCGGGACGCCGATGAGGAGACACTCCAAGAGAGCCTGGCCCGCCTTGCCCGCCGGCGGTCTGCGGTGCACATGCTGCGCTTCAATGGCTATAGAGAGAACCCAAATCTCCAGGAGGACTCTCTGATGAAGACCCAGGCGGAGCTGCTGCTGGAGCGTCTGCAGGAGGTGGGGAAGGCCGAAGCGGAGCGTCCCGCCAGGTTTCTCAGCAGCCTGTGGGAGCGCTTGCCTCAGAACAACTTCCTGAAGGTGATAGCGGTGGCGCTGTTGCAGCCGCCTTTGTCTCGTCGGCCCCAAGAAGAGTTGGAACCCGGCATCCACAAATCACCTGGAGAGGGGAGCCAAGTGCTAGTCCACTGGCTTCTGGGGAATTCGGAAGTCTTTGCTGCCTTTTGTCGCGCCCTCCCAGCCGGGCTTTTGACTTTAGTGACTAGCCGCCACCCAGCGCTGTCTCCTGTCTATCTGGGTCTGCTAACAGACTGGGGTCAACGTTTGCACTATGACCTTCAGAAAGGCATTTGGGTTGGAACTGAGTCCCAAGATGTGCCCTGGGAGGAGTTGCACAATAGGTTTCAAAGCCTCTGTCAGGCCCCTCCACCTCTGAAAGATAAAGTTCTAACTGCCCTGGAGACCTGTAAAGCGCAGGATGGAGATTTTGAAGTACCTGGTCTTAGCATCTGGACAGACCTCTTATTAGCTCTTCGTAGTGGTGCATTTAGGAAAAGACAAGTTTTGGGTCTCAGCGCAGGCCTCAGTTCTGTATAGGCAATGCTGTGTTATTACTTGAATATAGAATATATAGTTTACAAAATGAAAATTACAATGTTCTCACCAAATATATGCCTTCGTGTGTCCAAAGTATAATTATTTTAGATGCTAATTTTGAATAGTTTATTAAACAGTTATAAATATGCAAAGTAGCTGGCATGTAGTGTCACGGATTTTCTGGATAGAGGAAGTGATTGGAAGTACTCCACTTAAAGCCATGGAATTAGCAATAGTTTGCTTTTTAATAGAAGGCCCATTTGTAAGAATGTTGAAAATATGTGTACCGTTTAAAGAAAAAGCAGCTTTAAAGTGACAAACAAAATACCCTTTTTCTTTTAGTATGGTTTATTTTTCTAGGTTTTCTGTCCCTCCCTCAGTAGTGAAGAGTTTTCTTTATTCCTGGCAGTGTCAGGAATATTGGTTTGAAAAGCTGTTGGCCTATCTGGAGTTTGGCCTTGTTAACCTAGTATTCTAACCAGTTAACCAGCCTTAGTATGCATTAAAATTGTATTGTTCAGAAAGTTTGTTTCTCATTTTCTGCAAATTCTTACTTTGAAAATGAATCACCACATAGTATGTCCCTTTAAAGCATTGACGCACAGACAAATGTTTAAAGCACAGTAAATACGAATATATGCCTTTGGATATTAAATTAATGCTTGATGATAAAAGAATCAAACTTTTTTTTTTTTGAGATGGAGTCTCGCTCTGTCACCCAGACTGGAGTGCAGTGGTGTGATCACTGCTCAGTGCAACCTCTGCCTCCCAGGATCAAGCAATTCTGACTCAGCCTCCCAAGTAGCTGGGATTACAGGCGCAGGCCACCATGCCCGGCTAATTTTTTGTATTTTTAGTAGAGACGGGGTTTCACCATGCTGGCCAGGCTGGTCTCAAACACCTGACCTTGTGATCCGTCCGCCTTGGCCTCCCAAAGTGCTGGGATTACAGGCGTGAGCCACCGCGCCTGGCCAAAACAACATTTTAAGTAGAAGATCCAGGTTTTAGTGCAGCTTCTGCCGTTAACTAGGTTAATAAATCACAACCTTGGGGCCACAGTTGCCTTATATGTAAATGAAGTGTTTAGAATAAAATAGTTAAATTTCCTTATTTTTCCCTTGGTGGCTGCCCTGTGGAAACAGTTTAGAATATTTGTTTTGTGTGTAGGAACCTAGTTGTGTTAGTTTACCTGGGTGTTCCACAGCTGATAGTGATTGCCTTGAATAAATTCAAGGGCAATTTATTCATTTTTACTAGGGAGATAGACCTTTACAGCAATCAAGATATTTTTGTCCATATCCAGGTTAGCTGGTAAGAGGATTTTTTTGGAGAAAAAAATGATATTTAGAAAGTTAATTTCTAATTCCGGAATGGAATAAAAACAATATGAGTAGTGTAATCTTGTAGAAAAAGAGTTGTATAATCTTGTAGAATTTCTCATTCTGTGGTACAACCCAGGGGTAAACTATTATTCCAGTAGTCAGTACACTTTTCTAGATAAATCTTGAGTGAAAACCAGCAATTTCTTTTTCCTTGTGGTCTGATTCCTTTTTCTAATCCATGAAGGCCATCTTGTAGATTACATTTATCATTAATGCAAGAATAAAGACAATTCCTCCTGTCAGTTGCGTGAATTTTTTTTAAGAAACAACCCAGTGAAGAGTTCTACCATAGCAAGGCCTAATGTTAGCTTTAGCTTTAGAAAATAACAGTTTGTGAACTTACTTCCCTATATTTGCAGCTGTATCTCACACTATGATTTACAATAAAATTGTAAAGATTGACAATAGACTTAAGAAATAACATTTTAAAATCTATTTTATACTTACCATTTATTATTCTGTTATTTTAGTCTCCATATGTTCATTACATACATAATCTTATTTAATCTTCACACCAAAACTGTATTCTTATGAATATACGCTAAAAGATTAAGTAAAATGCCCAAGGGTATAAACAAAAGCAACATGAAAGTGGAAGCCGTATCTGTCATTTATTTTATTTCCAGAAGCCTAGCACAGTGTCCAGCATATGGTAGATACTTGTAGTGTTTGAATAAATGAAACCAGCATTAGAGCTTTATATACTTTCTCTTAAGGACTTGAAAAGATTAGGAATCTACGCATACACTGAGAGAGAAAAAAGTGAGAGGAAGACTATAAAAATAGAATATTTGATAACTTCT